GAGCCACTCCTGGAGTGTATATGGAACATAGATCTAAGAGGTGCAAGTATGTACTCTGAAAGACACAGAGATGAGTTTCCCAGAACCCTTGTCAAGGAAGGTCTTGCTACCTGGCTGTAAAGAGTGTAGTCAGAAGATACCTCCTCCTGATAGCACATAACTGTCAGATCCTTCTGTGTCTGCCTTAGCTACAGAAAACTGTCTCACCTAAGTGTATGCCCTTCCTGGGCAATATATAGTAGGGGACCAAGCAAGGCAGAATATAATGGCCCAGCCATTTATACTGAAATCAGGGGCACTGTGACAGGTCACACTCACTCCAGTTCAACTTCTACCTCTGTTCACCCCTGCTTCCCCTCCCTTCCTTGTATGGATATCGATCCCTAACAAACACTTGTGCCCCACACTCACTGTCTCAAGTCTGCTTCTGATGAACCCAACTGTGTCAGCATTTCTGCTATCACAGATTTATTTCATAAATAGATAAACCCTGCATGATAGTTGGTACTGGCACAAGAATACTTGTTTTTAAAATTTCTTGTACTCCAAAAATACAATTTGATCACAGCACAACAAATGCATGGTAAAGAAGCTGGTTTCTAGAGTTTTAAATGTATTTTGCAGCCTTCACTATATGGTCTACTTTTATTCTTACTGTCTCCTAGTCTTCAACCTTAAGTTTAAAAAATTATATTTTTACTGTACAAAAAAAAAACCAAAAAATTGCTTCCAATATAATTTCTGTCTTCCCTGGAATACAGAATTGAGTCATTGCAATTAACAGGGTGGGAGGAAATCAGTCTCTTCTGGTGGAAACAAGTTCCTATTGGTCACCTCCCTCAGCTCTTTAATGGGAAGGCCATTTTTTGGTTTCAGTTACGGTAAATCTCTCTGGATTTCAGCCAAATTCTTTCAGAGTTCAAAAGTACAAAGCTCTTTAGGAGGTTTGTTCTTTTGAAACATTTTTTCAGAGGTTAAAAATTAAATTTCAAAAGAATACCTGGAGTGGAAAAGAGTTCTCAGCAGAGACAAAGACCCCGAACACCTCCAACATGAAGCTTCTTCATGTTTTCCTGTTATTTCTGTGCTTCCACTTAAGGTTTTGCAAGGTAAGTAATTCAACCTTTATGCAAACAATTTTTGCTAAGTTAATGTTTATTTTGCATTTTACAGGTCACTTATACATCTCAAGAGGATCTGGTGGAGAAAAAGTGCTTAGCAAAAAAATATACTCACCTCTCCTGCGATAAAGTCTTCTGCCAGCCATGGCAGAGATGCATTGAGGGCACCTGTGTTTGTAAACTACCGTATCAGTGCCCAAAGAATGGCACTGCAGTGTGTGCAACTAACAGGAGAAGCTTCCCAACATACTGTCAACAAAAGAGTTTGGAATGTCTTCATCCAGGGACAAAGTTTTTAAATAACGGAACATGCACAGCCGAAGGTAGCAAGAGACTAGTTTTCAAGTCATTCTATATATTGCACATTATTTTGTTTTTTTATTTTAGGAAAGTTTAGTGTTTCCTTGAAGCATGGAAATACAGATTCAGAGGGAATAGTTGAAGTAAAACTTGTGGACCAAGATAAGACAATGTTCATATGCAAAAGCAGCTGGAGCATGAGGGAAGCCAACGTGGCCTGCCTTGACCTTGGGTTTCAACAGTGAGCGCTTGTATCAGTGGATTTTCTCATGGCTACCATAATGTTTCCTTTATTCTATTTGCAGAGGTGCTGATACTCAAAGAAGGTTTAAGTTGTCTGATCTCTCTATAAATTCCACTGAATGTCTACATGTGCATTGCCGAGGATTAGAGACCAGTTTGGCTGAATGTACTTTTACTAAGAGAAGAACTATGGGTTACCAGGATTTCGCTGATGTGGTTTGTTATACACAGAAAGCAGGTTGGTGGAGTATTTGCCTGTTATTTTCCCTTTAAATTTCACAAAGATAATTCCTGCTTTACAGATTCTCCAATGGATGACTTCTTTCAGTGTGTGAATGGGAAATACATTTCTCAGATGAAAGCCTGTGATGGTATCAATGATTGTGGAGACCAAAGTGATGAACTGTGTTGTAAAGGTAGACATAAATCTAGCCTCTAAATCCTCTAAGAAAAAAACCTCTCCTGCTTATGTTTGCACAGCATGCCAAGGCAAAGGCTTCCATTGCAAATCGGGTGTTTGCATTCCAAGCCAGTATCAATGCAATGGTGAGGTGGACTGCATTACAGGGGAAGATGAAGTTGGCTGTGCAGGTAATTGAAAGACTTGGGGTGACTTTTTTTCATGCTATAGTGAGTTTTTTGTTTTTTGTTTTAGCAGCTAGACATCCTACAATTCAAGGTAAATCATTTTTATAATAGAAAAATTATATTTTTGATAAATTTTTTGTTTTTGTTTTCTTCAGGCTTTGCATCTGTGACTCAAGGTAAAATTTTTATTAAAATTTGGGGATATTAATTTAAACATTGGAATCTTTTGTTTTATCATAGAAGAAACAGAAATTTTGACTGCTGACATGGATGCAGGTAAGCTAACGTTATACTTTTTTATTGGTGGCTAATAATGATGTAATCTCTTCCTTTCTTGAAGAAAGAAGACGGATAAAATCATTATTACCTAAACTATCTTGTGGAGTTAAAAACAGAATGCACATTCGAAGGAAACGAATTGTGGGAGGAAAGCGAGCACAACTGGTAAAGTCGCATGAAAAGTCACAATGCAACTGAATGGCAGTGACCACACAAATGTCTTTTACAGGGAGACCTCCCATGGCAGGTGGCAATTAAGGATGCCAGTGGAATCACCTGTGGGGGAATTTATATTGGTGGCTGTTGGATTCTGACTGCTGCACATTGTCTCAGGTAAAAGATGTCTTCAGTAAATTTTAGATTTCTATATTTTATTTCCTTTTTTTTTCTGTTATAGAGCCAGTAAAACTCATCGTTACCAAATATGGACAACAGTAGTAGACTGGATACACCCCGACCTTAAACGTATAGTAATTGAATACGTGGATAGAATTATTTTCCATGAAAACTACAATGCAGGCACTTACCAAAATGACATCGCTTTGATTGAAATGAAAAAAGACGGAAACAAAAAAGATTGTGAGCTGCCTCGTTCCATCCCTGCCTGTGTCCCCTGGTCTCCTTACCTATTCCAACCTAATGATACATGCATCGTTTCTGGCTGGGGACGAGAAAAAGGTATATGTTTTACAGTTTGTTAATCAGAAGCCCTTCTAAATGTTTGCTTTCTCACTTTGTTTAGATAACGAAAGAGTCTTTTCACTTCAGTGGGGTGAAGTTAAACTAATAAGCAACTGCTCTAAGTTTTACGGAAATCGTTTCTATGAAAAAGAAATGGAATGTGCAGGTAAGTGCCAAGTGGTTTATCCAAGATGTCAATTTTCCTACTCAGCATTTGATGCAACTTTCAGGTTGCAATCTCATCTCAGTACTCAGTCGTATAAAGTAGAGAACACAGGAAGAACATGCTGAATTGGGGGAATAAATAGAAGACTCGTAAAGAATTTTCCAAGCTGCATCTCTGCAACTCTGCAAGCCCAGCCAGGGACTCTAAGGAGAGCCCATGCTATTGCTGTCAGGAAACTGTAAAAAAGCCAAAGTTGTTAAATGCCATGGAGGAGGCATGGCAGCCTTGAAAAATGGAAGGAAATGTGTGATTTTCTCTTTCACATTTCTTTCTTAGGTACATATGATGGTTCCATCGATGCCTGTAAAGGGGACTCTGGAGGCCCCTTAGTCTGTATGGATGCCAACAATGTGACTTATGTCTGGGGTGTTGTGAGTTGGGGGGAAAACTGTGGAAAACCAGAGTTCCCAGGTGTTTACACCAAAGTGGCCAATTATTTTGACTGGATTAGCTACCATGTAGGAAGGCCTTTTATTTCTCAGTACAATGTATAAAATTGTGATCTCTCTCTTCATTCTATTCTTTTTCTCTCAAGAGTTCCATTTAATGGAAATAAAACGGTATAATTAATAATTCTCTAGGGGGGAAAAATGAAGCAAATCTCACTGGATATTTTTAAAGGTCTCCACAGAGTTTATGCCATATTGGAATTTTGTTGTATAATTCTCAAATAAATATTTTGGTGAAGCATACAAGTTTTATTTATCAGAAAATTTTATTAAAT